CCAGCAGCGCACGGGTGCGCCGGTTTCCCCTGCTGCCAGAGCGCAGGACACAGCCCTCTCGGTCGTGTTCTCTCGCGGCTCTGGAGGTCGGAATTCCGAACTCAAGGCGTCCCTCAGAAGGCTACTGGGCGGCTCCTCCCTGCCTCTTCCCGCTGCCTGTGGCTCAGGGCGCTCCTTGGCTGTGATTACATCAGTCCACTCTCCGCCCTGGTGGTCACATGGCCTCCTGCCCGGCTCCTCTGTGTGTCTCCGTGTCCTCTCTTTTACTTACAAGGACACCACGCACTGGATTTAGGGCCATCCTCATCTGGAACACCCTCATCCCAAGGGAAGGTCGCTTCATCTGCGCAGACCATTTCCAAATAAGGCCCCATTCTGAGGTTTCTGGGGGCATGAATTTTGAAAGGACAGTGTCACCCCAGGATGCGAGGTGACAAGCCAACCCTCCGGAGGTGCTTGGTGGCATAGGTGAGGTCTCAATGGCCCTAGAAGTATTTGTTCCGTAAGAGCCTGGCGAAAGCTTGGCCAAAGCTTCCCAAACCCATTCAGGGCTGGCCGCGGCCCTCTCCCTTCTTCTTCCAACCCACATTCACCAAACTCTGACTGTGGACCAGGAGCACTGTCCCTTTAACCCACTCGACCCACTTGTGCGGTGTGCGTGCTCATTCTCATTTTCTGGCTCAGTAAATTGAGGCATGGAGAGGCCTCCCAGACACCGGGGTTTGGCCCCACGTCTCCGTGTTCTGGAGCCAAACTCCACCCCTTCCCCCGGGGCTGGAGGCTGGCCTGGGGCTGGAGCCTGTTCTGACCCATCCAGGGCCCCCCAAGGGTTTGTCCTGATGATAAACTGAACAAACAGGATGAAGGCAGGAAGGAGAGAGTCCTGCAGGCTGCTTGGTGGTCCCCCAGCTGGGTGAGCTGGCCCCTGGGGGCGTCAACACCTGCCCGTGGTTGGGGCCTCTGCTTGTGCAGTGGTGGCTGGGCCTGCAGGGCTGAGGGAGGGGACGCTGTGGAGAAGGAGCTCACTTCCTCATCGCCAGGCTCTGCACAGGAATCCCACGCTTAGGGTTATAACAGCAGGTGGGAAATTCCCTGAGCCTGGGGAGCCCTCCTTTTCTCAGAAGACAGTCTCTGAGTACCAGCTGTGTGCCAGGCCCGGAGAAGCCCTGGATGCCGTTTCGAACAGGCCTGTTCCTAACCCAGGGGGAGGTGGTGGGCTGGGAGGCAGGCAGGTGTCCCGGGCATCAGCCAGTGGATGGAGAGAGGCTGCTGGGACTCCTGCTCTGCCTATAGGGACATAAGACCCAGCTTCTGAGGGACAAAAAGGCAGAGATGGGAGGACAAGGACTCCAAGGTCAGGCGTTCGGAGCGAAAGACCCCTTAAACCAGGGAGCTCGCATGCCCAGGGAGTGGATTCCAGCGCTTTGTTGAGACGCCTCCATGTGCTTCCGGAGAGGAGATGGGAAGACAGCCTGGCCTTGCAGGCAGGGGCTTCCTGGTGCTGCCACAGACTCAGGGCCAGGTGGTGGGCACAGGCAGCCACAGGTGCCAGGACCGCAGTCCTGCAGAGCAAGGAGGAGAAAGCAAAGTCCGAGGCTGGGCGAGGGCAGCCAGGGCATCCTGCACTGCCCCTGAAGGTGCCCAGAGCTCTCCAGGCGTGACCAGGGTCCCAGGACATGGGAACAGGGAGGGTGAAGGCCCCAGGCTGCACAGGGCATTTGATCAGTGAGGCTGTGTTCTGCGTCCGCAGTTCCACTCACGCTTCCTCCTTTGGAAAGCAAGTCTCATGGGCTGCACCCTGCTCCCACTCCTGGGCGAACAGCTTCCCCGGAGGGTCTCTTGGGTGCCTCTTGGCGTCAGATGTCTCCTGATTCACCATTCCCGGCCCCCACAGGTCCTGGTCCCTGCCCCTCAGAGGTGGTTGGGGGGTGGGAAGGATTTGGCCACAAACTGATCAATCAGATTACAGTTGGAGCAGGTGTGCAGATGGAAGGTGGGGTGCCGGGGCACTTCACAGCCAGGGGCTGTCGCCTCTGCAAGCCTTGCTGGCCCGGGGCTGATCCGGCTGAGGCCCTGCACTCTGAGCATCCCCAGGGAGCCTTCCCTGACTGTGGGATTCCCTCCCCGGCCAGAGCTAGGGGACCCTCTCTATGCCTCATAGAACCTCCCTCACGGAACCATCACTATTCTGTCGAAATTCCCAACTTAGCAGGCCTGGGTCTCCCTCCCTCTGTGTGGGAGGTGGGTGGTTGTTGAAACCAAGGACTTTAGACCGTGGGCTCCTCCCGCCCCTGCTCTGCTGATGGAGCCCAAGGTATGAGGTGAGCTGGGGCCTGGGAGGCCAGTTCTCAGGGTGACAGCCACAGCCATGGGGGCAGGGGTGATGGCTGGGCTTACATGACACCCACTCGTCCCTGTCTGCAGCCAACTTGCCCCCCATGAGGGTTTCCTCATCCTGTACTAAACATTACACAGGAGCTGCCTCTTGGGGAGCAGCCTCTGTGAAGGGACCTGTCGCCACAGTGGTGGCCCGAGCCGAGAGCAGTGCGGGGAGGGAGGAGGTGCTCGTGGGTGGGAAAAGGCATGGCAGGGATGGCAGCTTCAGTGTGCACTTCTGCTTTGGTCTGACAGGTGTGCGGGTGCGTGTGTGTGTGTGTGTGTGTGCTTGCACACAGGCTTGAGAATTGCCTAGCCCCTCAGAGCCTCAGTTTCCCCATCTCTGCACTGGGGAGGTAGGCCTTCCCTGGGGGTTGCTGGACCAAGGTGTCTGGTACCAGGAGGTGTGCCAGTTGGCACCTACTGTCCTGGGACTGTCCTGAGGTCAGTCTTGACCGCCTCTGGGTTTTCAGGCTCAGAGCCTCGGGGGAGGGCTGGGGGTGCTGGGGAAGGAAACTGGGCTCCATCTGTGCTTGATGTATGGTGAGATTTTCCGTGCTGCTGTCTAACGCAGGCCCAGCTTGCCCTGTTTGGTAAAAAACTGAGGTGGGGAAGAAATAAGCCCAGCATCTCCGCAACTCCTACCTCCCATCTCCCCGCCCCTGCAAGACATTCTGAGCAGACACTGGGACAGACTTTGTGGCGCATGGACTCGTCCCCCTGCTCCTGGCTTGAAGCTCCCAGGGGTGCCTCTCTGCCCTTCCCAGGTGCTCGATGTCCAGGGCCTCCTGCCTCCCCTTCACAGCTGCGTCCTCTGTCCCTGACTGCAGACCCCACGCACCCCCAACAGCTGCCTGATTTGCCTCCCAGTCCCCTGCCACGTTCCCCGCCCAGAGAGCAGGGTGGAAGTGGGAGATGGGGATAAGGACAGGAGGCTCTGGGGGTTGTCCTGGCAGCTGGAAGGCCCCAGCCTCGTGGGCCCATCAGGGCTCTGAGGCCCGGACGGAGGCCCTGGCAAGCCCTGGGTGCCCTGCCCCCCAGCATCCACCACAAAAGGGGTGACAGGACAGCAGGAGGCCAGACTTGCACTTTTGCTCCCAGACAGAGGTCAGAGGCATGGCCGTCCCGGTTCTCCATGCCCTGCCTGCAGAGGGGATGTTTGCTGGCCACTGAGGGGCTTCAAGCCAGGAGCAAGGGGACGAGTCCACGCACCGGAAAGTCTGTCCCAGTGTTTGCTCAGAATATCTTGCTGGGCGGGGAGATGGGAGGCAGGAGCTGCGGGGCACGCTGGGCTTATTTCTTCCCCACCTCACATTTCACCAAGCAGGGGCAGCAGAGCCTGTATTAGACAGCAGCAGGGAAAATCTTCTCACCACACATCAGGCACGGATGGAACCCCTTTTCCTTCCTCTGCATCCCCATTGCTCCCCGAGGCTCTGGACTTGAAAACTGCCCTGGCCATGGTGTTCTGGAGGGGCAGGGTGGACCTTTCCCCACCCACAATCAGTGAACAGTGAGGCCCCCCATGACCAAGCCCTCCCTTTGGGGACAGCAGGGTTCTGACTATGTGCTTGCCATCCTCCTCTCTTATTAGCGCCTCTGTCTGAGGCCGGAGCTGAGGAGGACGTGGCTGACCCCGTCCCTGCGGCCACAGCTGGGGTTTGTCCCCTGTGCACCTCAGCCCTGGCCCAGGCTGCCGTCCCCATGGCCCCTGTGCCTATTTGTGACGCTGGAAGGGGGACTCGAATGTGTCCTTCTGTGTCTTCTGACAGGCGACGGAGCACTGTTCCGGGAGCACGGTCTGTTGGGTGTGACGGCCCAGCAAAGAGGCAGTGACCGGCTCCTGAGGAGGGGCACAAGGCACCCAGGGGTTCTGCCTCGACAGGGAAGGGGACTCCAGGCAGAAAACCAGCGAGAGGAGGCCCCGTGGAGGAAGGGAGCACAGCAAACCCGAGATAGGGAGGGGAGGCGCAGCAGCGGTGCGGGATCACGCCCACCACAACACGGTGCACGGTGCGGTGAGGGGCTCGCTGGATCTGAAAGGTGCAGGCGCTCAGCAACGCTGGTGTTCTCTTACCTCTCCTGACCACACCCCCTCTGTCCACAGGGCCAGGCATGTGAGGTCTCTGCGGGTCATGGAGAACCTCCCTGCCGTGACCACTGAGGAGCCGACCCCCATGGGGAGGGGTCCTGTGGGACCCTCAGGAGGTGGCAGCACCCGGGACCAGGTCCGGACTGTGGTCATGAGGCCCTCTGTGAGCTGGGAGAAAGCGGGGCCCGAGGAGGCCAAGGCGCCAGTGAGAGGCGGTGAGTTCATTCCACCCTCACCACCCGCCCTCTCCCCTAATCCTGGGAACCTGCTGTGTTGCAGACGAGGCTCCTCCTGCCCGCGTGGCTGGGCCTGCTGCTGGGACCCCTCCCTGCCAGATGGGGGTTTATCCCACAGGTAAACATCCTGGGCCCTACACAGGGCTTCAGACCAACTGCCCAACCTCCGTCTGCCCCTCCAGACCTGACCCTGCAGCTGCTGGCTGTGCGGAGGAAGAGCAGACTGCGGGACCCCGGCCTACAGCAGACCCTCCGGGGCCAGCTCCGCCTGCTGGAGAATGATAGCCGGGAGATGGCCCGCGTGCTTGGGGTGAGTAGCCCTCTGGGGCCTGCTCAGGGATGGACCTCTCGAATTCCTATTTCTTTCTCTTAAGGAATTATCAGCCAGGCTGCTGTCCATCCACAGTGACCAGGACCGGATCGTGGTGACGTTTAAGACTTTTGAAGAAATCTGGAAGTTTTCCACCTACCATGCTCTCGGTAAAGAGGTGACCCTCCCAGAATTGGTCATGAGCCCTCGGGTGACTGGGCCTGGCCTCCACAGGCTTCACTCATCACTGCCTGGCAAACCTGCTCATGGACCAGGCCTTCTGGCTGCTCTTGCCCAGTGAGGAGGAGGAGACGGCCATCCAAGTCCATGTGGATGAGAACGCCTTAAGGCTGACCCACGAGAGCCTCCTCATCCAAGAAGGTGAGCGTTGCATGGGGTGATGGCCGAGATCCCACCCTCAGTGACCACCTCCATCCTTTTGAAGGGCCCTTCTTTGTCCTGTGTCCTGACCACCATGTGAGAGTGATGACGGGTCCCCGGGATGCAGGAAATGGCCCCCAGGCCCTCAGGCAGGCTTCGGGGGCACCCCAGGGAGAGGCGGCCCCGGAAACAGACTCTTCACCGCCGAGCCCCAGCGTGTCCTCCGAGGAGGTGGCAGTGGCGGCCGCCCCGGAGCCTTTGATTCCATTTCATCAGTAGGTACCGGCCTTTGCTGCTCTGAGAGCTGCCGCAGCAAAGACCTCCCTCTTCCGGCTCCAGGTGGGCTCTTAGGATCCCCCAGGACCCCATCGACGATGCCATGGGTGGCCCTGTGATGCCCGGCAACCCGCTGATGGGTAAGTGTTTCCATGGGCCTCTCTTTTTTGGGCCTGGCACTCACCATGTGGCTTTCTTCCGCAGCTGTGGGCCTGGCCTCGGCATTGGCAGACTTCCAGGGCTCGGGGCCCGAAGAGATGACCTTCCGAGGTGGCGACCTCATCGAGATCCTTGGGGCGCAGGTGCCCAGCCTGCCCTGGTGCGTGGGCCGACACGCAGCCTCGGGCCGGGTGGGGTTTGTGCGGAGCAGCCTCATCAGCATGCAGGGCCCCGTGTCCGAGTGAGTGGCTGGAGCCCCGCCCCTTTCCTGAATTGTTTTGAATAAAGCACTTTATTTTTTCCAGGTTGGAAAGTGCGATTTTTCTCAATGAGGAAGAAAAGTCATTCTTCAGCGAGGGCTGCTTTTCTGAGGAGGATGCCAGGCAGTTGCTGAGGCGGATGTCGGGCACCGATGTCTGCAGCGTGTACAGCCTGGGTGCGTGTGGGCGATGCCTGTGGTGGGGCCACGTGTTGATTGCTTCTCTTTTCTCCCTTGCCAGACTCAGTAGAGGAAGCTGAGACCGAGCAGCCGCAGGAAAAAGGTGGGTTTTGCCAGTGGCTCAGGCTTCCTCTGCTAATCTGTCTAGGTGTTTTTGTGACTTGCAGAAATACCTCCACCTTGCCTGAGCCTGGAGCCACAGGAGACCTTGCAGAAGGTGAAGAATGTTCTGGAACAATGCAAGACCTGCCCAGGCTGCCCCCAGGAGCCAGCGTCCTGGGGTCTCTGTGCGGCATCCAGCGACGTGAGCTTGCAGGACCCCGAGGAGCCCTCCTTCTGCTTGGAAGCCGAGGACGACTGGGAGGACCCAGAGGCCCTGAGCTCACTGCTGCTGTTCCTGAACGCCCCTGGGTACAAGGCCAGCTTCCGTGGCCTGTACGATGTGGCGCTGCCGTGGCTGAGCAGCGTGTTCCGCAGCTTCAGCGACGAGGAGGAGCTGACTGGGCGCCTGGCACAGGCCCGGGGGGCGGCCAAGAAAGCTGGCCTCCTCATGGCCCTGGCCAGGCTCTGCTTCCTCCTGGGGCGGCTGTGCAGCAGGAGGCTCAAGCTGTCCCAGGCCCGGGTGTACTTTGAGGAAGCGCTGGGGGCCCTGGAGGGCAGCTTCGGGGACCTGTTCCTAGTGGTGGCTGTGTACGCCAACCTGGCCAGCATTTACCGGAAGCAGAAGAACCGGGAGAAGTGTGCACAGGTGGTGCCCAAAGCCATGGCCCTGCTCCTGGGGACGCCTGACCACATCTGCAGCACCGAGGCGGAGGGGGAGCTCCTGCAGCTGGCGCTGCGGCGGGCGGTGGGTGGCCAGAGCCTGCAGGCCGAGGCCCGGGCCTGCTTCCTGCTGGCCAGGCACCACGTGCACCTCAAGCAGCCCGAGGAGGCCCTGCCCTTCCTAGAGCGGCTGCTGCTTTTGCACAGGGACTCGGGAGCCCCAGAGGCCGCGTGGCTCTCAGACTGCTACCTACTCCTGGCTGACATCTACAGCCGCAAGTGCCTGCCCCACCTGGTGCTGAGCTGTGTCAAGGTGGCCTCATTGCGGACACGGGGCTCGCTGGCCGGCTCGCTGAGGAGTGTGAACCTGGTGCTCCAGAACGCCCCCCAGCCCCACAGCCTCCCTGCCCAAACTTCCCACTACCTCAGGCAAGCGCTGGCCTCCCTGACCCCGGGCACAGGCCAGGCGCTGCGCGGCCCCCTCTACACCAGCTTGGCCCAGCTGTACAGCCACCATGGCTGCCACGGCCCGGCCATCACCTTCATGACGCAGGCAGTGGAAGCCAGTGCTATTGCCGGAGTCCGTGCCATCGTGGACCACCTGGTGGCCCTGGCCTGGCTGCACGTGCTTCATGGGCAGAGCCCGGTGGCCCTGGACATCCTGCAGTCTGTCCGGGATGCAGTGGTGGCCAGCGAGGACCAGGAGGGCGTGATTGCCAACATGGTGGCCGTGGCTCTGAAGAGGACGGGCCGGACGAGGCAGGCAGCTGAGAGCTACTACCGCGCCCTGCGGGTGGCTCGGGACCTGGGCCAGCAAAGGAACCAGGCAGTGGGGCTGGCCAACTTCGGGGCCCTGTGCCTGCATGCGGGTGCCAGCAGGCTGGCCCAGCACTACCTCCTGGAGGCCGTGCGGCTGTTCTCGAGGCTGCCCCTTGGGGAGTGTGGCCGGGACTTCACCCACGTGCTCCTGCAGCTGGGCCATCTCTGCACCCGCCAGGGCCCGGCCCAGCAGGGCAAGGGCTACTACGAGTGGGCCCTTCTGGTCGCCGTGGAGATGGGCCACGTGGAGAGTGAGTGCCCCAGTTCCTTCTGTGTGCCTTCCGGCTGACGTCTTCCTTTTTGTCTTCTGCCCAGGCCAGCTGCGGGCCGTCCAGCGGCTGTGCCACTTCTACAGCGCCGTCATGCCCAGCGAGGCCCAGTGTGTCATCTACCATGAGCTCCAGCTCTCCCTGGCCTGCAAGGTGGCCGACAAGGTGCTGGAGGGGCAGCTCCTGGAGACCATCAGCCAGCTCTACCTGTCCCTGGGCACCGAGCGGTGAGGGCTGGCTCTGTGGTGGTGGGGGCGGGGCCCTTGTTCTGACACCTGTGTCTGATACCAGGGCCTACAAATCCGCACTGGACTACACCAAACGAAGTCTGGGGATTTTCATTGACCTCCAGAAGAAAGAGAAGGAGGCGCATGCCTGGCTGCAAGCAGGGAAGATCTATTACATCTTGCGGCAGAGCGAGCTGGTGGACCTCTACATCCAGGTGAGTGATGAGGGATGCAGGAGGGCCTCTGCTGGGTCTTGAGGGAACTTCTGCCTCCTTTCAGGTGGCACAGAACGTGGCCCTGTACACAGGCGACCCCAACCTGGGGCTGGAGCTGTTTGAGGCGGCTGGAGACATCTTCTTCGACGGGGCCTGGGAGCGGGAGAAAGCTGTGTCCTTCTACCGGGTGAGCTGGCCTGTGGGCTGATGTGGGTGGGCGGGAAGCCTGACCCCACCTGCCTGTGTGGCAGGACCGGGCCCTGCCCCTGGCAGTGACTACGGGCAACCGCAAGGCGGAGCTGCGGCTGTGCAACAAGCTGGTGGCACTGCTGGCCACGCTGGAGGAGCCCCAGGAGGGCTTGGAGTTTGCCCACATGGCCCTAGCACTCAGCATCACCCTGGGTAAGCCCCCTGAGCCCCTGCCCTGCCAGGACCCTCACACCTGCCCCCTTGGCCTGCACCCCAGGGGACCGGCTGAACGAGCGCGTGGCCTACCACCGGCTGGCCGCCCTGCAACACCGACTGGGCCATGGCGAGCTGGCAGAGCACTTCTACCTCAAGGCCCTGTCGCTCTGCAACTCGCCGCTGGAGTTTGACGAGGAGACCCTCTACTACGTGAAGGTGTACCTGGTGCTCGGTGACATCATCTTCTACGACCTGAAGGTGGGTGGGGAGGGGCTGGGCTCAGGGTGTTCCCCTTTTGCTGAGCATGGCCTGTCCCCTTCAGGACCCGTTTGATGCAGCCGGGTACTACCAGCTGGCGCTGGCAGCCGCCGTGGACCTGGGCAACAAGAAGGCACAGCTGAAGATCTACACGCGGCTGGCCACCATCTACCACAACTTCCTCCTGGACCGTGAGAAGTCGCTCTTCTTCTACCAGAAGGCCAGGACCTTCGCCACAGAGCTCAACGTCCGCAGGGTCAACCTGCCTCCTCTGCCACTCTGCGGGTGGGCCCCCTGGTTGGCCCCCAGCCACCCTCGCTGAGGACAGCATCCAAGGGAGTGGGTTTTGTGCAAGGGCTGGGGGTCTCCTGCCTCTCCTGGTGTCGCCGGTGGCTCATTTTCTGGCAAATGGAGGCACGAACGCAGGGGCCAAATAGCAATAAATGGGTTTTGTTTTTTTTTTGCAATAACTTATTGAAGTCAGCAGGGCATCCTTCCCTAG